GCAGGTGAAGACCAAGACGTAAACAGACGCCGAGCACGTGACAGCTCCGCAGACCAGTGGCCTGTGCCCCCAACCCAACCACGGGGCGGAAATCCACCCTAGTCCGGGGCGCGTTTGCTTGGTCCCAGGCCGGACGGCGTTCCATTCTCCGCCTGGAGCGGGGATAAGCCCTCTCCCGGGAACCGGAGCACAGCGCCCCCTGGAGCCGGGGCGGAGCAGGAGGGCCCGGCTGCTGGGCAGGGCTGGGGTTAACTCGGGCTCCTGGACGTCCTTCTCCCCAGCACATTCTTGGTGTCTGCATCCCTGAAGGTTTCGGAGACAGGCCCTTGATGGCAGTGGACAGCTGCCCCCGCCTGTTACCGCCAGCCCAGAGAGCAGCTGCCTGAGCGCCTGCGGGTCCCCTTCCTACCCTCACCTCCACTCCTTGCGGGAGTCGGAGTCTCCTCCCCCCAGAAAATGCATGAGTGTAAACGCTCCCTCAATACCAGAGTGGGCCTGCCCCCCTAGAAAAAGGAGGACGAGCCCCTCCCCCCAGGGAATGAGGGAGTGGGCAGTAGCCCGATGCCTCCTCCTCGCCCCACCCCCTACCCCTACACACACGCTGAGCCCAGCTGCCGCCTGAGCTGGGCAGGCTGCCAGAAAGAGGAGGAGGCTCTCGGTGCCCCAGGAGGCAGGGATCAGGGCAAGGCCAGAGGAGGGGGCTCTGCTGGGGAGAGGGGCTCAGTCTGTTCTTGTGAGGCTGAGGGTCTGGGGTGAGTCAGGGTGGCTGGGCTGTGTTTCCCTTTCCAGGGAAAAAGAAAGAAAAACAACCCTGTCCATGGAGCTAAAAATAGAGCTGAGAGCCGGCCAGGGCTGTGGCCTGGAAGGGGGGGATGCTCCTTCCTGGGGCCCGGGCGAGCTCCGGCAGGCCTTGGCCCTGCGGGGGAGGGGGTGGTTAGGGGAGAAAGGCTGCCTTTGCCCAGGGATGCAGGCATCAGCTGACCTGACCGGGTCACCGAGACCCCTAGGGGAAAGGCTGTGCGGTAGAATATTTGTGAAGCACGGCGTGTAAGAAGTTGTCTGTGTGAGTGACTGTGAATAGAGGCTGTCAATGCGTGAAAGATGGTTAGGAGACTAAGTGCACTTGAGACTGTGACTGGGTGCGAAGGACTGCGGATTGTTGTGGAAGCCTGTGCCCAACAGGCCTGTGACACCGTGTCTGTGTGTGAGGTGGACTGGAAGATTATGGAAAGAAGGAACGCGGACCCACGTGACGGCTGAGACTGCGGCTGCATGTGGGAAAGGTCTTGTGGGTGTTAGGGAGACTGTATTGTGTGCGAGAAGGTGAGACTACTTGACCCTGAGGAAGTGGAATAGAGGGACTCTGACACCACTGCCCTGCTTACAGGTCGCCTGCGAGGCCGCTGGCCAGGCCTGAGCCTCTGCCACCATGGCCATTGTGCAGACTCTGCCAGTGCCACTGGAGCCTGCTCCTGAAGCTGCCACTGCCCCACAAGCTCCAGTCATGGGTAGTGTGAGCAGCCTTATCTCAGGCCGGCCCTGTCCCGGGGGGCCAGCTCCTCCCCGCCACCACGGCCCTCCTGGGCCCACCTTCTTCCGCCAGCAGGATGGCCTGCTACGGGGTGGCTATGAGGCACAGGAGCCGCTGTGCCCAGCTGTGCCCCCTAGGAAGGCTGTCCCTGTCACCAGCTTCACCTACATCAATGAGGACTTCCGGACAGAGTCACCCCCCAGCCCAAGCAGTGATGTTGAGGATGCCCGAGAGCAGCGGGCACACAATGCCCACCTCCGCGGCCCACCACCAAAGCTCATCCCTGTCTCTGGAAAGCTGGAGAAGGTGAGGACCGGCTCTTCCTTGTGGGCCTGGGTCATCTCCAGTGTCACATGGCACCTCATTTCAGAACATGGAGAAGATCCTGATCCGCCCAACAGCCTTCAAGCCAGTGCTGCCCAAACCTCGAGGGGCTCCGTCCCTGCCTAGCTTCATGGGTCCTCGGGCCACCGGGCTGTCTGGGAGCCAGGGCAGCCTGACGCAGCTGTTTGGGGGCCCTGCCTCCTCCTCCTCCTCTTCCTCCTCCTCTTCAGCTGCTGACAAACCCCTGGCATTTAGTGGCTGGGCCAGTGGCTGCCCATCAGGGACGCTATCCGACTCTGGCCGAAACTCACTGTCCAGCCTGCCCACCTACAGCACCGGAGGTGCCGAGCCAACCACCAGCTCCCCAGGCGGGCACCTGCCTTCCCATGGCTCTGGGCGAGGGGCACTGCCTGGGCCAGCCCGAGGGGTCCCTACTGGGCCCTCCCACTCAGACAGTGGCCGGTCCTCCTCCAGCAAGAGCACAGGCTCCCTAGGGGGCCGTGTGGCTGGGGGGCTTTTGGGCAGTGGTACTCGGGCCTCCCCTGACAGCAGCTCCTGTGGGGAGCGCTCACCACCACCCCCGCCTCCACCTCCTTCGGATGAGGCCCTGCTGCACTGTGTCCTGGAAGGAAAGCTCCGAGACCGGGAGGCAGAGCTTCAGCAGCTGCGGGACAGTCTGGACGAGAATGAGGCTACCATGTGCCAGGTGTGGTCAGAGGCAATGATGGGGAAGGGGCACCCAGGAGCCAGGTCTCTCTTCTCGCCTGCAGGCATACGAGGAGCGGCAGCGGCACTGGCAGCGAGAGCGTGAGGCCCTGCGAGAGGACTGTGCGGCCCAGGCACAGCGGGCACAGCGGGCCCAACAGCTGCTGCAGCTGCAGGTGTTCCAGCTGCAGCAGGAGAAGCGGCAATTGCAGGACGACTTCGCACAGCTGCTGCAGGAGCGCGAACAGCTGGAGCGGCGCTGCGCCACCTTGGAGCGGGAGCAGCGGGAGCTCGGGCCGAGGCTTGAGGAGACCAAGTGGGAGGTGGGCCAGACCAGGAGGGGCAGGGAGCAGGGCACCATCCTTCCCCACTTCCTCCCACCCCCAGGTGTGCCAGAAATCAGGCGAGATCTCCCTGCTGAAGCAGCAGCTGAAAGAGTCTCAGGCAGAGCTGGTGCAGAAGGGCAGCGAGCTGGTGGCTCTGCGGGTGGCGCTGCGGGAGGCCCGTGCTACGCTGCGGGTCAGTGAGGGCCGTGCGCGGGGTCTACAGGAGGCCGCCCGAGCTCGGGAGCTGGAGCTGGAAGCCTGTTCCCAGGAGCTGCAGCGACACCGCCAGGAAGCTGAGCAGCTGCGGGAGAAAGCTGGGCAGTTGGATGCTGAGGCGGCCGGACTCCGGGAGCCCCCTGTGCCACCTGCCACCGCTGACCCATTCCTCCTGGCAGAGAGTGATGAGGCCAAAGTGCAGCGGGCAGCAGCCGGGGTTGGGGGCAGCTTGCGGGCCCAGGTGGAGCGATTGCGGGTGGAGCTGCAGCGGGAGCGGCGGCGGGGTGAGGAGCAGCGGGACAGCTTTGAGGGGGAGCGGCTGGCCTGGCAGGCAGAGAAGGAGCAGGTGATCCGCTACCAGAAGCAGCTGCAGCACAACTACATCCAGATGTACCGGCGCAACCGGCAGCTAGAGCAGGAGCTGCAGCAGCTCAGCCTGGAGCTGGAGGCCCGGGAGCTCGCTGACCTGGGCCTGGCCGAGCAGGCCCCCTGCATCTGCCTGGAGGAGATCACTGCTACTGAGATCTAGGGCCCTCAGCAACCAGCTCTGTAGGGAGCTCTGCCAGAGGGGCAGCAGCTGCAGATCCACTTAGGCCCCAGGGTCCACGGATGGCCCCAAAGGCTGAGGGCCCCAAAGCCACTTGTCTCCTAGGATCCAGGCCTCTGGGCTTCTGCCAAGAACTCAGGGTGGCCCTATGACTTGGAGGAGCAAGATCAGACCGCTCAAAGGTCCCCGTGTTCACTGTTACCCAGAGGCTCTTGTTACTACCCACTTCATTCCCCACCGCTGCCAGTGCCACTGCCAACCCTGTTCACAGGCGCTTCCAGCCCACTCCAGCCAGGGGAGCAGGGAAGAAGAAGGGGCTCCCTCCTCTTCACATTCCCCCCGACCCCAAAGCCAGAGAAAGCCAGATGGCACCAGCTGCTCCGGATGTGCCTGCCCACATTGGGGGACAGGGCCGGGCCTGGGCTCGGTTCCCAGGTTTGAGCTCTGCAGCCTCTCTCCTGGAGTGAGGGGGCTGAAGTCAGACCAAAGGAAGAACTCAGAAATGTCTTGTTTATTTGTGTTTGTGACCAAGCAGCCTCTCCCTTCACCCAGGTTTATGGCCTCGTTTTCACTTGTATATTTTTCACACTGTAAATTTCTTGTACAAACCCAAAGAAAAAATTAAAAAAAATTTTTTTGTTTAAAAATAATGTGAATGTGCTGGATAAAGAGTACAGGA